AGGCTGCTTGCTACAAGCTCCCAAAGCTCTGGGAGGACATAGTATTCATTCCTCCCTCAGCAGAAGCGGTGAGGCAAGAAGCTCTGGGGAGCACCCAGCGTTGGACTTTTAGCATAGTGTGTCAGGTCTTCATAGTTTGGGCCCAGGGCACAGAGAAGTCACAGCTCTCCGGCATCCTGTGACCTTTACCCTCTTTGCCAAGGGAAAATGTGGCCCACCAAAGCAAGAAACTTGAGGGCATGGGTCACCCCAGCCCTGGCATCTGCCCAGAGCCCGAGAAGGAAGGAACAATGATCCTCCAGCTACCTCACGGGGCTGGCACAGGTGACCACTGCCCTGGCATCACCCAGCTGTGTCCGGCAGCCTGAACCCCATCTGTGGGGATGCGAGGAGGAAAATACAAAAGTCCTTAGGTGAACACTGAGAAGGCAGATGCAGCAGAAACCTCCAGGCCAGAACTACCCAGTCTTGGACCTATGGTGGAGATAGAGCATAGCTGGCGATCATGTGTACTTACACTCTAAGGTCACCTGGTTGCACTATGGCCTCATCTGTGGCTCTGAAAATGAAGATTTGGAAGGAGATCATCACAGCTAATGTTTAACAAGCCCCTCCTGTGTGCCAAATCATTCACCCCTCACCACAACCGAATGAGCTAAGGATTCTCATTATATATAGTTTATGGAGAGGGAAGTGCAGACATAAAGAGGTGAATTATCTTACCCAGATCACACAGCTGATAAGTGGTGGAGGCAGAATAGAATCTAAACAGTGTGGCTCCGGAGCCCACATGCATTGATTCGACAAGTGTTTATTGAGCACCTGCCGCGGACAAGGCCTTGTGTGATTAAATAGGGTTATAATTAGTAATATAAAAATGAGAAATCACTAATGCTTTTTAGACTTAACATTTTGTTTTTTTGTAGGTTTCAGGCACAGAACTGTATATCCAATAATAGTGAAATGGATCCCACTAATTATGACAGAAATGATGATACATTTAAATGACTTGGATGTTTTATAGGTATGATCTCGTGAAATCTTGAGAGAAACTGAATGACGAATGAAACTATTGTTCCTGTTTCACACAGAAGAAAACTGAGGTTAAAAGGGGTAAAGTAATTTTGCATGGCATTTCAACACTTTTTTTTTTAAATTATCTAATAGGTTGGCACTCATCATGAGCCCCTGTTCTCATTCTGCAAATGGTGAAGCTCTCTATTGTCCTGACCCCACAGTTCCTGTCCCATGACCAGGGCCAGCTCACCAAGGAGCTGCAGCAGCATGTAAAGTCAGTGACATGCCCATGCGAGTACCTGAGGAAGGTGAGTGAGTGCAGACAGATGGGGCCTGGTGCCCTTTTCATTATTTCAACTATTATTATTCCAGGTTATCAATACTCTGGCTGACCATCATCATCGTGGGACTGACTTTGGTGGAAGTCCTTGGTTACATGTCATTATTGCGTTTCCGACAAGTTATAAAGTTGTCATTACCCTCTGGATAGTTTACCTTTGGGTGAGTATACTAACTTTCTGTAGAGGTATACTCCAGCCGTCATTCTTATATTATTATTTCCTAGGTGTCTCTCCTGAAGACTATCTTCTGGTCTCGAAATGGACATGATGGATCCACGGATGTACAGCAGAGAGCCTGGAGGTCCAACCGCCGTAGACAGGAAGGTATGGCTCTGTTGGAATCCGCATAGTGTGGATCTCACCTTCTCCTCTCCTCACTCTCACCAAGGGCTGAGGTCCATTTGTATGCACACAAAGAAAAGAGTTTCTTCCTTTCGAGGAAATAAAATTGGCCTGAAAGACGTCATTACTCTACGGAGACATGTGGAAACAAAAGTTAGAGCTAAAATCCGTAAGAGGAAGGTGACAACGAAAATCAACCATCATGACAAAATCAATGGAAAGAGGAAGACCGCCAGAAAACAGTAAGATGTGCCTTGACACAAATACTGTTGTACTTTATCTGATGAAAGTGATTGTAATCCATAGGAAAATGTTTCAACGTGCGCAAGAGTTGCGGCGGCGAGCAGAGGACTACCACAAATGCAAAGTAAGGAGCTTCCTCCCTGCAGTTGCAGGATAACATTCAATTTCTCATGTGTTGGCTTTTTCAGATCCCCCCTTCTGCAAGAAAGGCTCTTTGCAACTGGGTAAGTTTGCTTGTTTTCCTTGCTTTTGGACAGTGTGAAAACATTCCCTCCTTTGGCCCTACAGGTCAGAATGGCGGCAGCGGAGCATCGTCATTCTTCAGGATTGCCCTACTGGCCCTACCTCACAGCTGAAACTTTAAAAAACAGGATGGGCCACCAGCCACCTCCTCCAACTCAACAACATTCTATAACTGATAACTCCCTGAGCCTCAAGACACCTCCCGAGTGTCTGCTCACTCCCCTTCCACCCTCAGCGGATGATAATCTCAAGACACCTCCCGAGTGTGTGCTCACTCCCCTTCCACCCTCAGCGGATGATAATCTCAAGACACCTCCCGAGTGTGTGCTCACTCCCCTTCCACCCTCAGCGGATGATAATCTCAAGACACCTCCTGAGTGTCTGCTCACTCCCCTTCCACCCTCAGCGGATGATAATCTCAAGACACCTCCCGAGTGTCTACTCACTCCCCTTCCACCCTCAGCTCTACCCTCAGCTCCACCCTCAGCGGATGATAATCTCAAGACACGTGCCGAGTGTCTGCTCCATCCCCTTCCACCCTCAGCGGATGATAATCTCAAGACACCTTCCGAGCGTCAGCTCACTCCCCTTCCACCCTCAGCTCCACCCTCAGCAGATGATAATATCAAGACACCTGCCGAGCGTCTGCGGGGGCCGCTTCCACCCTCAGCGGATGATAATCTCAAGACACCTTCCGAGCGTCAGCTCACTCCCCTTCCACCCTCAGCTCCACCCTCAGCAGATGATAATATCAAGACACCTGCCGAGCGTCTGCGGGGGCCGCTTCCACCCTCAGCGGATGATAATCTCAAGACACCTTCCGAGCGTCCGTACTCCCCTTCCACCCTCAGCTCCACCCTCAGTGATAATCTCAAGACACCTTCCGAGCGTCCGTACTCCCCTTCCACCCTCAGCTCCACCCTCAGCAGATGATAATATCAAGACACCTGCCGAGCGTCTGCGGGGGCCGCTTCCACCCTCAGCGGATGATAATCTCAAGACACCTTCCGAGCGTCATATCATGCCCTTCCACCCTCAGCAGATGATAATATTAATCTCAAGACACCTTCCGAGCGTCATATCATGCCCTTCCACCCTCAGCAGATGATAATATCAATACACCTGCCGAGCGTCTGCGGGGGCCGCTTCCACCCTCAGCGGATGATAATCTCAAGACACCTTCCGAGCGTCAGCTCACTCCCCTTCCACCCTCAGCTCCACCCTCAGGCAGATGATAATATCAAGACACCTGCCGAGCGACTCCCCTTCCACCCTCAGCTCCACCCTCAGGCAGATGATAATATCAAGACACCTGCCGAGCGTCTGCGGGGGCCGCTTCCACCCTCAGCGGATGATAATCTCAAGACACCTTCCGAGCGTCAGCTCACTCCCCTTCCACCCTCAGCTCCACCCTCAGCAGATGATAATATCAAGACACCTGCCTTCCACCCTCAGCGGATGATCTCAAGACACCTTCCGAGCGTCAGCTCACTCCCCTTCCACCCTCAGCTCCACCCTCAGCAGATGATAATATCAAGATACCTGCTGAGCGTCTGCGGATTCCGCTTCCACCATCAGCCGATGATAATCTCAAGACACCTTCCGAGCGTCAGCTCACTCCCCTTCCACCCTCAGCTCCACCCTCAGCAGATGATAATATCAAGACACCTGCTGAGCGTCTGCGGGGGCCGCTTCCACCCTGAGCGGATGATAATCTCAAGACACCTTCCGAGCGTCAGCTCACTCCCCTTCCACCCTCAGCTCCACCCTCAGCAGATGATAATATCAAGACACCTGCCGAGCGTCTGCGGGGGCCGCTTCCACCCTCAGCGGATGATAATCTCAAGACACCTTCCGAGCGTCAGCTCACTCCCCTTCCACCCTCAGCTCCACCCTCAGCAGATGATAATATCAAGACACCTGCCGAGCGTCTGCGGGGGCCGCTTCCACCCTCAGCAGATGATAATCTCAAGACACCTTCCGAGCGTCAGCTCACTCCCCTTCCACCCTCAGCTCCACCCTCAGCAGATGATAATATCAAGACACCTGCCGAGCGTCTGCGGGGGCCGCTTCCACCCTCAGCGGATGATAATCTCAAGACACCTTCCGAGCGTCAGCTCACTCCCTTTCCACCCTCAGCTCCACCCTCAGCAGATGATAATATCAAGACACCTGCCGAGCGTCTGCGGGGAGCGTCTGCGGGGGCCGCTTCCACCCTCAGCGGATGATAATCTCAAGACACCTTCCGAGCGTCAGCTCACTCCCCTTCCACCCTCAGCTCCACCCTCAGCAGATGATAATATCAAGACACCTGCCGAGCGTCTGTCCCCTTCCACCCTCAGCTCCACCCTCAGCAGATGATAATATCAAGACACCTGCCGAGCGTCTGCGGGGGCCGCTTCCACCCTCAGCGGATGATAATCTCAAGACACCTTCCGAGCGTCAGCTCACTCCCCTTCCACCCTCAGCTCCACCCTCAGCAGATGATAATATCAAGACACCTGCTGAGCGTCTGCGGGGGCCGCTTCCACCCTCAGCGGATGATAATCTCAAGACACCTTCCGAGCGTCAGCTCACTCCCCTTCCACCCTCAGCTCCACCCTCAGCAGATGATAATATCAAGACACCTGCCGAGCGTCTGCGGGGGCCGCTTCCACCCTCAGCCGATGATAATCTCAAGACACCTCCCTTAGCTACTCAGGAGGCTGAGGCAGAAAAACCACGCAAACCCAAGAGGCAGAGGGCGGCTGAGATGGAACCACCTCCCGAACCCAAGAGGCGGAGGGTCGGTGACGTGGAACCGTCACGCAAACCCAAGAGGCGGAGGGCCGCTGACGTGGAACCATCATCACCCGAACCCAAGAGGCGGAGGGTCGGTGATGTGGAACCGTCACGCAAACCCAAGAGGCGGAGGGCCGCTGACGTGGAACCATCATCACCCGAACCCAAGAGGCGGAGGGTCGGTGACGTGGAACCGTCACGCAAACCCAAGAGGCGGAGGGCCGCTGACGTGGAACCATCATTACCCGAACCCAAGAGGCGGAGGTTGAGCTGAGAAGAGGCCAGTGCACTCAAGCCTGAGCAATAAGAATAAAACCGAGTAGAACAAAATAAAAAATTCAAAAAACAAAACAAAACCCACACTCCAAAAACTAACAAAGAATAAATAAATAATATAAAAATAAAATAAATACTGCAGTCCTTATGTTATTGCTTTGTTTCGATATCTGGTATGATTGCCT